CTCGGCTCACTGCAACCTCCGCCTCCCGGGTTCAAGCGATTCTCCTGCCTCAGCCTCCCAAGTAGCTGGGATTACAGGCACCTGCTACCACGCCCGACTAATTTTTGTATTTTTAGTAGAGACGGGATTTCACTATGTTGGCCAGGCTGGTCTGGAACTCGCCCGCCTAGGCCGCCCAAAGTGCTGAGGTACAGGCGAGAGCCACCGCGCCCGGCCCGGCCGACAGTCTTTCTTCTATAATACGATACAAACTAGTAAAGATTTTCTTTTTCCCCTGGCGGAAAAGAGCTGTTAGGCTTCCAGATTTGTTTTTGTGGGTTATTAGACCTCTACTTTTCTTCTTGGTATTTTCCCTCCCTTATCAACTTTGTTTGTTGTCTCAAATAGGCAATGAGGAAGACACAGGTGTTTATTATTATTGGAATGCTCTTTCCATTTGGTCAGTGGTTTCTCAAAGCAGGAGGAATTCAAGTTCTGAGTTTCTAAAGTCAGGACCCGGTGCCGCACCCAACGTGGGCGTGGGGAGTGGCTAAGTCAGGGTCTGAGGGGCAGGGCCGGGGCCTGGCTGCGAGCTGGGGCCGGGGGACTCGGAGGAGCGGGGACCCAGCCCCGCCGCGCCGCCTGCAGCTTTCCCCAGCCTCCTCCCAGCAGAGGGGAGGCCCGACAGGGAGGGGTCCCATCCTCATGAACGGTCACAAACAGGGCGCTAGGGAAGCACGCCCGACCCCCGCGGTCCCCGCGCTCCAGGATTCGGCAGACTGCGCGCGTCCTGCCTCCCGCGGATCGCACTGGGTCCCAACAGGGTTCCCAGCTCCAGGCTGCGCCCATGAACAAGCCCAGCATTGCGGACGGGCGCGCGCAGACGCCAGCGTGGTGAAGACGCGGGGGCGCGCGCGCGGCGACGAGACTGCCAGGGGACGCTTCGCAACACCGAGAGTCTCAGCGTTTCTCGAGATAGGTGAGGCTGCGCGTTCCGGAACTGGTTTCCCGGAAGGAGCATGTCTGCGCCCGCGATCCGACCGGAAGTTGCACGCTGAGCCGCGGACACCATGCAGTCGGATGATGTGAGTCTCCTCCGGTTGTTCTTACACCCGGGGATTTGAAATGGGCTTTTACTTTGTCTTGCAGGTTATCTGGGATACACTAGGAAACAAGCAATTTTGTTCCTTCAAAATAAGGTGAGTCTCAATTTACAACTTGGTCAAAGATTTTATAATCTTTGTTTCTTTTCTCCCATTCTAGAACCAAGACTCAGAGCTTCTGCCGAAATGAATATAGCCTGACTGGACTGTGTAATCGGTCATCCTGTCCCCTGGCAAATAGTCAGTATGCCACTATTAAAGAAGAGAAAGGTAACTCCCCAGTTTTAACTTCTAGAAGAACTATAACACTAAAGCTATTTTACTTTATCTTCAGGACAGTGCTACTTGTATATGAAGGTTATAGAACGAGCGGCTTTTCCTCGGCGTCTCTGGGAACGGGTAAGCCTTACAACAAAACTACAGTGACCGCTTGCCCTTCAAACTTCCTGTTTCTGTTTGGTAGGTCCGGCTTAGTAAAAACTATGAGAAAGCACTGGAGCAAATAGATGAAAATCTGATTTACTGGCCCCGTTTCATTCGACACAAATGTAAGCAGAGATTCACCAAGATCACCCAATACCTAATTCGAATTAGAAAACTTACACTAAAGCGACAGTAAGTATTTGGATCATTCATTATTTTTAAATGTGGATTTTCTGATATATTTTCTTTCCCTTAGGAGGAAACTTGTTCCTTTGAGTAAGAAGGTGGAGCGTAGGGAGAAAAGAAGAGAGGTAACTTATTGTTGAGATATTCATACCTTCTAAATTAAACAGATTTGCTCTTTCCCCCTTATAGGAAAAGGCATTAATAGCTGCTCAGCTGGACAATGCCATTGAGAAGGAATTACTGGAGAGACTGAAACAAGATACGGTGAGAAAGCCATTAGCTTTGGGGTACTGAAAAGTTAAAGCCAATCTGTGTTTATGTTCTTCAGTATGGCGACATCTACAACTTCCCCATTCATGCCTTCGACAAAGCCCTGGAACAACAGGAGGCAGAGAGTGACTCTTCAGATACTGAGGAAAAAGATGATGATGATGATGATGAGGAAGTAAGTCTTGTTTTTGTTTTGCCAAACCTACTTTCTGAACCTAACAGTTATGTTTTATTTATAGGATGTGGGGAAAAGAGAATTTGTCGAAGATGGTGAGGTAGATGAGAGTGACATAAGTGATTTTGAGGTGAGCTTTATGGGTAAAAAGATTGTCCTTTGCTCTTCCTTTATCTTTTCTCTCCCCGTAATAGGATATGGATAAACTGGATGCCAGCAGTGATGAAGATCAGGATGGTAAATCCTCCAGTGAGGAGGAGGAAGAAAAGGCCCTTAGTGCGAAACACAAAGGCAAAATGCCCTTGAGAGGACCACTGCAGAGAAAACGAGCCTATGTGGAAATAGAATACGAGCAGGAGACAGAGCCCGTGGCCAAAGCCAAAACCACGTGATTTCCCTTTCAGCATTTATACCCAGGACTGAACATGCAGAACTGTTTTTTTTTTTTTTTTATCTTAAACACATACACACCTCCAGTTTTTGCTCTTTTGTGTTGTACTGAACACAATATTTGTGTTTTTATTATTTATGCCACGTCAGTGGGGCAAGAAATCTGGAGTGAGTGAAGAAAGCTAAGTTGTGAACAAGAGTGTTTTTATAGCATATGTGTTGAAGTAACAGCTTGTGCCCGAGAAACTTAACAGATGAGTTCTTGAATCTGGGATGAGATGACGGATGTAAATATTTCTAAATTTTAAATGCTACATTACTTGGTGTCCTTTTTTCTCCCAAACTTTATTTAGAAATGGAAGGAGTTCAATTTTTTCTTGTTCTACTTTCCCTATTCTTATGGAGGTAAAAGGAAAGGAAGGAAGGAAAAAGCAGCTTTCACTTACAAAGTTTCGTGTAAAAATATCTTTTTTTCTTAAATAACTCCATTCATACAAATTGGGATGGGAAGAAAATCCTTTCCTCTTGGGAAAGTAATACAAGTCTTAAGTTCCATTGTAGGGTGCGCCTTCAGAAACCTGCTGCACTTTTCTGATATAGTTCACCACTTTTCTGTCTTCACAGCTTTGGGGAATTTTGGCCAGGAGACCCTGAAACATGAAACCAAACAGGCTTTGATATTTTTTTTTTTTTAATTACTTTCCCCTTTTGCTTGATTCTTCTTCCTTGGTATCATATTCAAAGGAGGAAAGAATGGATGACACTTAGGGACAGGTCACTAAGCAGAATAGGTATTAGTTGGTTTTTTATTATTTTTAAATTTATATAGCTCTCATGTATTGAAGGTGCTACTTTAAAAACTGTGTTAATGTACTTGCAAATCTCCTGCTGGCTCATGAAACAGCAGAATTCCAGCCAAGGCAAATTCAGTTGGATCTAGGGCTTGAAAACTGCCCAAGATTAAAGAGCTAAGATGAAATAGTTTGAATAAACTGGTAAAATAACAATTCATACTATCTCTACATATTTTTAGGATATGAATTTTTTTTTCCTGCTGGGTAGATTGTCCAGTGACTTATGGCATGAATTTCTTTTCATGCTACCTTCAATCTTCAACTAAAGATTTCTAAAAGGGGTAAGAAATGAGGCAGTAGTTTATTAAATACATAGAAGTACACAGCTATTATATGCTGTGGCTTTGAGAAGTTAACTTTTGTGGAATATGAAACCAAAGGAAGAATTTCCATGTAGATAAATTAAGAATAGGGAAAAACATCTACCTAAAAGATGGTTGTCCCTAAAAAACTGGAAACATCTGAAATGCTCTATTTATGTTATTATTCCTGGGAGCTTATAGCCCATTATTTTTACTTTTTTTTTTTAATTCAGAAGACTAGAACAGAACTTAAATTTTACAAACTTTTGATCATAATGCTTTTGCCCATACTGTCTCGTCCTTAGCCCCAGTGACATGTGCTGATCCTCCTGCCTTTAGTTCTAAATGGTTCTGAATAGCTTTAAAAGATGAATAAGAAAAAAGATCAAGCTCTTTTGAGGCTAGAGGGCTCATATGGAGATCTAAAACCCTCCATGTTCATTTCCAGACTTGGTCAGGCACATACATAGTAAATTATAATCAATCATGGGAATTACATAAGGATAATGAGGCCCAACTGAAACCAAGTTTCAGTCTGCCTTACCTTTACCCGTCCTTGAGAACAGCGGTCCAGGAGAATCAGGCAGTCTGTGGCCTCCTGTAGCAGGGCGCTCTTAACAGACTCAGGTGTAAGGTTTGGATCCCTTGCTACATCACAAATCAGTTTCAAGAGGGCCTTCAGTAAGACCACAAGTCTGCAGGAAACTCTGGAATCAGGAAGAAAAGCTATGTTCATACTCTAAATCTGGATATTAAAATTGGAAGAGACTTCAAAGACTGTCAAGTGGAAAGCTATCATTTCCTAAATTAAGGAACTTAGGTCAAAGTTAAATGAAAAAGACCTAAAAACAGAACCAAAGACAGCCTCTAGATTTCTTACCCTCAAGTCTCCTGTTAGCATACTGCCTATACACACAGACACACCCTCTGCCACACTGCTCTCTTCCTTCCAGAAGCTTGGTTCTACTGTAAGCAACAGCTCCTTCATGGGCTGAGAAGGGGAAACCAGGATCTCCCCAACCAAGGGCCTATACTTTTATTTTTCAACTCTATTAACTGAACTATGCTTGGAGAGAGCCCTGAATCCTTTAACTTTAATGCCATCTTAGGCCTGGAAGTTAGAGTGAGGGAAATGAGCTTGGCTTCTGGGACTGTGTCAAGTTGAATTTTCTGTCATTTAATTTCAGATCCTAGCTCATCATCAGTGAAGTCCAGCCTACTTACTTGTAACTATTAACCTTTCTAAAAGTTTTCATCGCCTTGGTAAAGCTCCAGAAATGGACAATGCTAGTGACTGCACAATATTGTGACTGTACTTAATGCCACTGAACTGTACACTTTAAAATGGAAAATTTATATGTATTTTTACCACAATAAACAAAAAACCCTAAAAAAACTTTAATGAAAGGTGGAAAATAATTTAACTTACAATGTGAAAATACAATGTGAAATGTACAATAAATCATATTTATGGACAGATGCGTGACTGGGAGAAAAAAGTTTTCATCTCT